TCTGAACTCTAAGAAGTATTCCCTGACCTCTATCAGATTGTCTTCCTATTTCACACCACCATTAATACCACTTGCCTTTTTTCTCATGGCATCATCGCTCCAAATTTACATTTATTTGCATCATCATTACATTTGTCATTGATAGTGGTATCAAATTAATATTAATTATAAATCTAATTTATAAAATTTACATCGTTATTACACTTATTTGCATCATTATTGTATTTATTTAGAATAATGCAATTAGGTTGGTAACTGGCTCTCAGGCTGTAAACTCCAACAGAGCAGGGGCCTGTTTTTGTTCACCCTTCTGTTCCTAGGACTAGCCCAGTGCCTGATGCTTAGTAGATGCCGGGGTCAATTCTGTTAAATTAGTCAGCATTCCTGACCTCTACAAACTCTTTGTCTGGTGGGTGTGGAGGCCTACTGTGTAATGGCCGTCTAAAGTTTCAGGCGGGTTTGCATCTGTCCACCTGGGCCTTGGTAAAGAAACCTGGGTTGCCTGTTCTGCAAAGTGAACCCTGTAGCAAATGTTTTGGGAGACAGAATCTTCCCAAAGAGAACCCTGCCCCGTTACAACAACAAAACAAAACAAGCCCCAAAGCCGCCCTACAATATTTGCCTGGATCAGAGACAGGGGTTGCAGCAGAAGCTCGCGCCCCAGGGCATGACCTGGAATAAACCCTGCCAAGTATCCAGCGCGCGTGCCAGCTGGAGGCTGCGCCGGGACAGCCCCCTCATTTCTCCCGCGCTAAACCCCGCCGGACGGCTCCACTCCCTCCCTCTGCTGCAGGGGGGAGCCCGGCGCCCTAACACTGGTAATTGCTCTTGCCGCGCCCAACTGCAGCCCCCTCTCGCGCCGCCTGCGAAGACAAGGTCAGTGGCCGCGAAGTTGGAACGTGATCGGAGCCACGAGGCCCAGTGAGGCGGCACCGAGGGGGCAGCGCAACGCGCTCCCCCTGTCCAGGGCGTCAAGTGCGCCCCTCCCGGGGCCCGCCTGTGCTCCGGGCGGAGCGCGCTAGCTGCTCGGGCGCGGGGCGTTCTTGGTGCGCCGGGCCGTGGTGAGTCCGGGCTCCCGTGGCCGCGTGCTGGGAGGAGACTGGAGCCCGGTTAGGAAGAATGGAGTTGGCGACTCGCTACCAGGTGAGGGTCCGGCCGCCCGCCGCCGTCCGGACTTAACATTTATATAGCGTTTTCTACTTTTCAGAGCACTTCGCAGGCATAGTTTGGAAGTCATCAGGGCTGGTTCTTTTCCTTCCAGGTAAGTGGTGTAGGGTTGCACTTTCCTGGCCCGTTTAATCCTGCCTCTTTTGAATCCAAAACAGATCCCTAAAGAAGTGGCTGACATCTTTAACGCCCCCAGTGATGATGAAGAGTTTGTTGGCTTCCGAGATGATGTTCCCATGGAAACCCTCTCGTCAGAGGAGAGCTGCGATAGTTTTGACTCACTAGAGTCAGGGAAACAGGTATGGATGATTCCTTCCAAGCAGATGTGTTCCCGTCTCTGATGTATGTGTGTCTTTAATTTAGCAGGATGTGCGCTTTCATTCCAAATACTTCACAGAAGAGCTAAGAAGAATTTTTATAGAGGACACTGACTCAGAGACTGAGGATTTTGCAGGATTTACGCAGAGTGATCTGAATGGAAAGACTAACCCAGAAGTAATGGTAATAATTACAACAGGAAGGGATGTGGGTGGCTTTGTGCTTTTTCTTGCTCTTATTTTATTAGGTCGTGGAGTCAGATTTGAGTGATGATGGCAAAGCATCTTTGGTGAGCGAGGAAGAGGAAGATGAAGAAGAAGATAAGGCTACCCCTAGAAGAAGCAGGTCTAGAAGAAGTAGTATTGGTCTTCGAGTAGCCTTTCAGTTCCCCACCAAGAAGCTGGCCAACAAACCAGATAAAAACAGTTCTTCCGAGCAGTTGTTTTCTAGCGCACGCTTACAGAATGAGAAAAAAACAATTCTTGAAAGAAAGAAAGACTGTAGACAGGTGATACAAAGGGAAGATTCTACCTCTGAGTCTGAGGATGACTCTCGGGATGAGAGCCAGGAGAGTTCAGATGCTTTGCTGAAAAGGACCATGAACATCAAGGAGAACAAAGCCATGGTGAGGCTTCACGGAGGGCGTCCTGGGAGTTGTGTAAGATTCTTTCTTTTGTTCTGAACTTCAGCTTGCCCAGTTATTGGCGGAATTGAACTCGATGCCAGATTTCTTCCCAGTACGAACCCCAACCTCAGCTTCTGTAAGTAGAACTCCTTATAATTATACCAATACCCAGTTGTCTCTGTCTGTGCTCTTGATTTCAGAGGAAGAAGACAGTGAGGCGGGCCTTCTCGGAGGGACAGATCACGCGGCGTATGAACCCAACCCGGAGTGCGCGGCCTCCTGAGAAGTTTGCTCTAGAGAACTTCACTGTCTCAGCCGCTAAATTTGCGGAAGAGTTTTACAGCTTCCGAAGAAGGAAGACAATTGGGGTATTTTCTGACTAATACATGAATTAGTTTTTATCTCCATGTTCTGCTTGTGTTCATTGTGCAGGGGAAATGCCGGGAGTACAGACGACGTCACCGTATATCTTCTTTTCGGCCAGTGGAGGATATCACCGAAGAGGACTTAGAAAATGTTGCCATAACTGTTCGAGATAAAATCTATGATAAAGTTCTGGTAAAGTATACATTAATTGTCATTCTTATTGGGTGTTCACCTGCTCACTGCCTTCCCCCTGTAGGGTAACACGTGCCATCAGTGTCGACAAAAGACCATCGACACCAAGACAGTGTGTCGGAACCAGGGTTGCTGTGGTGTGCGAGGACAGTTCTGTGGACCATGCCTGCGGAACCGCTATGGGGAGGATGTCAGATCGGCATTGCTGGACCCGGTAGGAACAGTGTTTGCATTTGTTGTAAATTGGAGCGAAGTGTCTGCTGTCATCTCTCTGTTAGGATTGGGTGTGTCCCCCCTGTCGTGGGATCTGCAATTGCAGCTACTGTCGGAAGCGTGACGGCCGCTGTGCCACAGGAATCCTCATTCATCTGGCCAAGTTTTATGGTTATGACAATGTTAAGGAATATCTGGAGAGGTAAGTAAGTCTCTAGCAGCTTACAAAACAGCACTTTACCAAATACTTCTCATCTTTTTCCCAGCTTACAAAAGGAGCTGGTAGAAGACAATTAAGAGGAAAACAAACAGAACCAGCCACCTCACCATAGAGTACTCCAACAAGACATGCATACCATTGGTGCCTAAGAAAGATTTTTTTACAGTTGTGTTTTTATACAGAAATTCTTTGTAGAAATTACTATTTTTTGTTAAAGATTGTTTATATGCTTACAAAGATTTCTCAGGAAGACAGCAGAGCAGAGGAATCTATATAGATGTATGCACAGACCTGTCTGTATGCTGAACTTTGTTAAAAATATCTGCCAGTTATTAAAAAGCACAGTTTAAATGGGGTGGGGTTAAAGTTCAGGTAAGTAAGTTAGAGAGAAAACATTGTATGATCAGCTCCTGCACTTGATCTATCTATCTTTGGCTTCCCAAACAGTAACTCACTCCAGGCCAAGTGTGCCTTAGCACGAGTGACCACAGTTTAATAGACCACACACATCGTTTAACCTGCTCTTGGTCATTGGAAATTTACACTGAACAAAGTGCAATTAACTGTAGAACAGTTTTATTTTTATTAAAACTTGACTGAACAAAAGGGGACCATCAACATTGTAGACACTGGACACTGGAGGCCTTACAGAGTGCTAGCCTCTTCCTTCAGGACTCACCTGGGGCCTGCTGCTTTTATATTTTGAAAGAGTTTAAGGGCTAATAATTTAATTTGTTGTTTGTTAAAAATTAAAATCTCCGTTCTTTCCGGCTGCATTGCTTTTGCATGTTCACATATGATGTACTTTTATGATGTACTTTTTTTTTTTTGAGATGGAGTCTTGTTCTGTTGCCCAGGAGGGAGTGCAGTGGTGCAACCTCGGCTCACTGCAACCTTTGCCTCCTAGGTTCAAGTGATTCTCCTACCTCCTGAGTAACTGGGATTACAGTCGTGTGCCACCACGCTCAGCCCTGAGTTAGTTTCTAGTATTTTTTTCTGACTTTCACTCTAAGGATAGCGTTGAAAAAAGAATGCACGTGTGAGTTACTAAAAAGTTAGAATAATGTGCATGGGAACAGTGCAGCAACATGCTAGAAAATCCTCACTGCACTCCAGCAGAGGCTAGAGGAATGCCAGTGTTACCTTACGCTTCTAGAAGCAGAGCCACTCCAGCCAGAACCCATTTTGCAGTCTTCTCTTCGCTCTTCAGCCTGAAGGTCCAGATGTAGCTGGGGCCTCTCAGTTTGGTTCTATACACAGGGCACTCGTAGGTCTGTTTGGTTTCTTGTCTGTCCACGGGGGTGGCTTTTGCAAAGATGACCGGCATAGGGCATGCCAGCTCCTTGAGACGGGCTTCAACAATGGTTCCTGCTTGGGTGTCCCAGCGGGCGCCTATGGCAAAAACACAGCGGTTGCAATTGTGTGGCAGCTTGCTACTAATGATAATGATCAAGTAAGTTGTTTGATGCAATAAACATTCAACATTCTGGTTTTGTCATATTTTTGCTTGTCAGTGGTATTTTTACTGAGCT